ACTCATCTGTATACCTGTTCAATATAACCTACAGGTAGGTCTATGGTGGACCGAAGGCAAATTATATTTGGGGTGAAGGGGCTCCTGATCTTAGTATTTTATGTTGTCGTAATGTGGATTAATTAGACATAATTAATTTATTAACAATTAATTAATTAGACATAAGCAAAATTGAGATTGAAGGGGGTGTTGGCAGATCATCATTTTGGCTGAGGACATGAGAAACACACTGGAAATGCTTTGTGATAAAATTAACTGAATATTAATTGTAGGACTGTGCCTTGTCTATCCTGCTACCTAGAGCCACTGAGCTTTGCAATCCTCTTAGGAGTGTGGCTTACCTTTAGGTGGTCACCCTCAACTACTCTGGTCACACTGAGAGCTGTGAAAACCTCGAGAAAAGTTAAAAACATACATGTTGGGAGACAGGGGGTTTGGATGAGGGCCCTAAATTCGATGTTTAAGCCTAGGGTCCTTACTGGCGAACACTTTCAGTAATGTCTGTGTGCAACAGAAACATTTCTCTTGGCATTAAAAAAAAAAAAAGAAAGAAAGAAAGGATGTATTCCCTTAGCTTCAGGTGGCATTCACGAAGTTGACAGAGCCAGAACACCTCCTAACTGGGGAGTTTCGGGACCTTTAGGGCGCAGAGACTGCCTGACCTCGTCGTGGGCGTAAATCAAGCTTCCCCAGCGCTTAACTTTACAATTTTCAGCTTACGCTTGGCTGCAGCTGCGCACAATCCGCGCAGAAGCAGGGGTTCCGCTGACAAACGTGAACGTACAGAACGTAGAAACCTTTTAACGCTAATATGCAGTTTCCCTGTATGGCTGTTGTGCATTATTAATCTAGGTATTGCGTATTTAGTTTAGGAAACACGAATACTACATGATAAATGAGGTAAAATGGATTGTGACTGGGACCTCAGCTTCTCCGTCGCCTCCACTCCTCCCAGCTCAGGAAAGACCAGCCCACCAAGACGTGCGTCCTCCGCGTTTGAGTCGCTTCGGCACCCGTAGTTGTGAACTTTGACAGCGGCTGGTCCCCGGAAGTTGGACGCATGCGCCGTTTCTCTGCATGGTGTGCGTTCTCGTTCTAGCTGCGGCCGCAGGAGCTGTGGCGGTTTTCCTAATCCTGCGAATATGGGTAGTGCTTCGTTCCATGGACGTTACGCCCCGGGAGTCTCTCAGTATCTTGGTAGTGGCTGGGTCCGGTAAGTATCGAGGAGGCGACTGTCGGACTTGGCTTAATCTTAGGACTTCTGATATTTTTTCCAGGTGGGCATACCACTGAGATCCTGAGGCTGCTTGGGAGCTTGTCCAATGCCTACTCACCTAGACATTATGTCATTGCTGACACTGATGAAATGAGTGCCAATAAAATAAATTCTTTTGAACTAGATCGAGCTGATAGAGACCCTAGTAACATGGTAAGTGACAATTTCTATTTCTAAGAAAATTAATTTTACCATTTTAACTTTGTCTTGTTTCCAGGACTTTTCAGTCGTGTGGCATTCACTAAATAATAAAGGTATTGTATGTTTCAGTGTGTGGTAACAGCAAAGTTGATTTGGATTCCATCTGTTTCCTTCTAGTATACCAAATACTACATTCACCGAATTCCAAGAAGCCGGGAGGTTCAGCAGTCCTGGCCCTCCACCGTTTTCACCACCTTGCACTCCATGTGGCTCTCCTTTCCCCTAATTCACAGGGTGAAGCCAGATTTGGTAAGTAAGACCATCACTAAGGAGAGAGAAAGATTTTCATTTGACCTTCAACTTTTTCTTTCAGGTGTTGTGTAACGGACCAGGAACATGTGTTCCTATCTGTGTATCTGCCCTTCTCCTTGGGATACTAGGAATAAAGAAAGTGATCATTGTCTACGTTGAAAGCATCTGCCGTGTAGAAACGTTATCCATGTCCGGAAAGATTCTGTTTCATCTCTCAGATTACTTCATTGTTCAGTGGCCGGCTCTGAAAGAAAAGTATCCCAAATCGGTGTACCTTGGGCGAATTGTTTGACAAATGGCAACTGACTTCTTTAGAATTTTGCAGTTAACAGTAGTATGTACTCAAATTGGGGGGAAAAAAACCCTACATGTTTCTTGTAAAGGCGTCTGACAGTCCTGAGAATTATTGATGGTAAGGAATAAAAAATGTACAGATGACTCAGTGAAGAAACTGAGGCTTCTCTTATGAAACAAACATTGATAAACGTAACTACTAAATGTTTATGCCTCTGTAAACCAAATTTCTTTTCTAGATAAAAATATGTATTACTACCTGCAAATTTTCTTCTGGCTGTTTTAGTAGTATTTTTTTTACAGAACTAAATATAGAGTTTGTATGATTAGTAATATTTCCTGTCCTACAGCTTTTTTTTTTTTTTTTTTTTTTTGTAAAGTATTCTGCATTGTAAAAGAAGAGAGAAAAAAAGTATTTCTGAGTTTTGGTTCAGATACAAAAGGCTTTATTTCCTGTATGGAAACAGTGATGTCCCCAGTGAATCCTTTCAGCATAAAGGAAGCAGTTATATTAAATTGGCTTCATGACAATTTGCACTCCACAAGCCTCCAGAACCTTGAGCATAAACCAGTATCATTTTTTGTACTTCAGTCTTGCTTTTTGAGTAGTTGGCCTTAATACAGAGTATCTTTTAAAATCTCTTGTTTAGGCCGGCATGACGGCTCACACCTGTAATCCCAGCACCTTGGGAGGCTAAGGCGGGTGGATCACTGGAGGTCAGGAGTTTGACACCAGCCTGACCAACATGGTGAAACCTTGTCTCTACTAAAAATACAAAAATTAGTCAGGCGTGGTGGCACATGCCTGTAATCCCAGCTACTCGGGAGGCTGAGGCAGGAGAATCGCTTGAACCCGGGAGGCAGAGGCTGCAGTGAGCCGAGATTGCACCATTGCACTCCATCCAGCCTGGGTGACAAGAGTGAAACTTCGTCTCAAAAAAAAAAAAAAAAAACAAAACTCAATGATGTAGGGACTGTTATTATTCCCATTTTACAGATGACTTGTCCAAGATCACATGAGTAGTAAGTAGCAAAGCCAGAATTCAAGTTCAGGTAAACCTGACTTCTTAGTGGGGCCAGTTTCACGGGTGTGTGGCCTGTGCAGTCACACAGAGTTCTGCACTGAAGAGGGCCTCCACTTGGTTTAATGTTCTGCTGTGACTCTCTTGAACTTCTGAATATTTTTTTAAACAATGAACTTATATTTTAGACCCTCTGAATTCTTTCGCTGGTCCTGCTTGAGACTGTGTTTCTAGTGGTGCCATGTCTACTGGAATAGAAGTACAATAGTTAGTGCAGTGCCTGGCCCAGGAGCTCCTCAAAAACAGGAATTCCATTTCCTTCCCTCTAACCTCTGCTTCTTTAACAAAGCAGCCAAAAAAAAAAAAAACAAAACAAAATAAAAAACAGAAAAGAGAAGATTCTCTCCTGTAGTATATATAGGTTTTTTCCTCTTAAATCTTTTGCTTTATAAGTATGATATAAATCTAATAAATAGTGATTAGTGAAGTGATTGAATTTTTGTGAAAAGAGACATGATTATCCACGATCATGTAAGATTAAAATCCTGAGGCTGATCCAGCCTTTTTTCTTTTTTTTTTTTTTAAAAAAAAAAAGCAAAAAAAACAAAAAAACTGTCTTCTCTGAATCATGTAACAGGCGCATCTGTCAGCCGGACATCTTCCTAGGTTTTTGGCTGGAGAAATGTGTAGCCGAAGGTGTCTCAGAATGGTGAGAACACTTTGCTGTCTGGATTTAGTGGGCCTGGGGCAGCCAAATGATAGTTCATTGTGCTTTGATTTTAATCCTCAAATCTCAGTCACTGGTTGCTTCCCTGGAGTATCAGAGCGTATTAGTATCATACAACCAGGGGCTGAGGTGAAATAAGCCTTGACTGTTCTAGAAAGAAAGTGATTTTTTCAGGGACAACAGCATCTGCATTTTATTGCTGTTTAAGGCTTTCTCTGCTCTGTACTTTGTTCCCTGAGTGGCACTAGGTAAATGAATGGTAAGGGAAAGTGAACTGCGTTTAGTGAATGCCTCTCTGTGCTGTGGGGCAGCTTCCCTGGGCCCCCACAGGTAATCCTGCTGCAGAGGCTTCTGTCAGGTCAGAGCTTAACAAAGATCAGACCAGAGAGAATTGTAGAAAAGATGCTATAATTTTTTCCAGAAACATATGTCCCAGATGTTTTGCAGAGCCTTAACTTAAGACAGTGGTTAGCCTGGAATGTCAGAGAAAGAATGTGTATGTGTTATATCACCAAAAGTTTAGAAATGTTATATCTTTCATAGGTTCAGGCTGCTGTGTACTCATTCAGAGCCAGGCTGAGACATGTGTTATTGCATCTTCCTGATCATTCAGATTACTCTGGTAAACAAGTGCATGCTCTGCTGTGTGTTACTGTTATGGCTAATTTGAGTCCTCAAGGTCCCATTAGCAGAGGGGGCTGGTGGCACAATTTCCCTGCTGTGCATTTCTGTGACATTCAGAAAGATAGTGCGCCAGTCCCAACTCAAACTGAAGAAGATGAGTAGCTAGCTTGTCCCTTCCAGTTTCTCTTAGAACACTCTGAATGCAACTTTTACTGTAGGAGACTGTTCATGAAAAAATTAATTGAATCAGTCTTCAAATGAGAGGCAGGGAAACCACACATCCTGCCCACACCTACTTCCCTGGAAGATTTCTATCTACAGTCCAGCTATCCTAAAAGGTCTCAGTAGCTTGCCAGGTCAGAATGTCTAACTGTTTCAAAAAGGATGCCCAAAAATCATGACAGGAAACTTTAGCCTGGAACGAAGAGTGCTATGAAACCGTGTCAACAAGAGGAGTGGTGACAATTGTGAGTTGAATAGCAAGATGTCCTTGCTAGGAAGGAGATGACCCAAGCTTCCCCTTATAAAAGCAACTTGGAACACATCATTCTACCTTTCAAAGATACATGGTAAGTTAAAATTGAGAAACGTACCCCTTTACTATACAGTTCCTTGGGTTGAATGAGTGCTTTTTTTTTTTTCTGAAAAGCCCCATCCCCCAAAAGGCATTTGATAGCAATGTATTAAGCACCTTTTACCAACAATAAGAACATCATTGTAAGTGTTAAAGAAAATTGTCCTTCTCCCTACAGGTCAGCGTTTGAGCCTCACGGGGTTTCTTCCCATGACTTCAGCCCTGGCGCACAATGAGCAGACACCCAAATCTTGTCCGCCTTCAACATTCTTTTGTTAGGGCCCATCCCTCTAGCACTCTAAAAACAAATCATCTACAACTGTGTTCCTGCTGCCCACTCATTTTAAACATGAATTTGACATAGCTCCTCCTTTTCGCACTGGAGTAGTTAACTAATGCTAGCCCACTAGCTTCTATCATGTCCCTCAAGCAACAAACTTTGGGATCATTTTTGCTTTTTCACTCTTTCTTTACCCAATTATAATTGGTTGCCTTTTTTGTTTCATTATCCCCAGAATTTTCTCGTCTTCCTCTTCTCTCCTTGAAATTACTTTTACTGTTCCTCTCCTTTGTCATCACCTATTGATTCTGCCTTTGACTTAGTTCATATCTACCCTTTCCTTTTCAGTCCCATAGTTACAACCTAAGCCAGCTCTTCAACAAAAATTTCTTGCTTGATGAGCAAGTTTTATTGAGGAACTGAGGAAACACCTGTGGAAGGAACAAATGAATGATTTTGTTAATTACTTATGTTTGTCTTCAGAGACTTCCCCTCATGCTAGTTCTGTATACTTGTTTCACTTTTTTCTTTCTTTTTTTTTTTTTTTTTTTTTTTTCGAGACAGTCTCGCTCCATCGCCCAGGCTGGAGTGCAGTGGTGCAATCTCACCTTACTGGCTCACTGTAACCTCTGCCTCCTGGCTTCAAGCGATTCTTGTGCCTCAGCCTCCCGAGTAGCTGGGATTACAGGCATGCACCACCACACCTGGCTAATTTTTGTATTTTTAGTAGAGACAGGGTTTTACCATGTTGGCCAGGCTGATCTTGAACTCCCAACCTCAGGTGATCCACCCATCTTGGCCTCCCAAAGTGCTGGAATTACAGGTGTAAGCCACACGTCCGGCCCTTGTTCCACTTTTTATAATATTTACACCACAGAGAGGTTAAGTAATTTATTAAAGATTATAGAACTAGAAAGTGACAAAGCTCAGATTTGAACCAAGGCATTCTAGCTCCAGCCAGGCTTACCTTAATAGCTACGTTAGGTGTTTTTTTTTTTTTTTAAAGAAAAAAGAAAAAATGTCCTCAAAAGGAAATAAATGGGGTAACAGGGTACTATGACGGAGTAGAAGGTAGTTGGTGTTCTAGATAGGGAAATCAGGAAAGGCCTTTCTAAGAAAGTGGTATTTTACCTGAGTTCCAAAGGATAATGCCTTAAATATTTGTCCTCCTTCTACTTCACTCCCAACTTAGATTTTGCCCCACCCACAAAGTCTTTGTCTTCATTTAGCTTGAGCAAATTCTCTAAATAACTCTGTGACATAGCCACCCATACCAAAGGTTAGTGCTGAGTTATATACCATCGAATTGCAGTCCTTGTTCTTAGAAACACCTGTGGAAGGAATAATGAATGCTATTGCTGATTATTTATGTTTGTCTTCAGGGACTGTACCTCATTCTAGTTTTGTATCCTTGTTCCACTTTTGATAGTATTTACACCACAGCTCTGTACAAAACATAGGCACTAATTAAATACATAAATTATTTGGCCAGGCATGGTGGCTCACGCCTGTAATCCCAGCACTTTGGGAGGCCAAGGTGGGTGTATCACAAGGTCAGGAGTTCAAGACCAGCCTGGCCAAGATGGTGAAACCCCATCTCTACTAAAAATACAAAAAATTTGCCGGCGTGGTGGCGGGCGCCTGTAATTCCAGCTACTTGGGAGGCTGAGGCAAATAATTGCTTGAACCAGGGAGGTGGAGGTTGCAGTGAACTGAGATGGCACCACTGCACTCCAGCCTGGGGGACAGAGCGAGACTCCACCTCAAAAAAAAAAAAAGAAAAAAATTATAGCTTCAGACTTGTCTAGGCTCACTTCAGTTATATTTTATCTAGACCAGTGCTTCACAAACGTTTTGATCTCAGGACCTCATTATACTAAAAAATTATTGAAAACTGGCTGGGCACAGTGTTTCACACTTGTAATCCCAGCACTTTGGGAGGCCGAGGTGGATGGATCACCTGAGCCCAGGAGTTTGAGATCAGCCTGGGCAACACAGTAAAACCCCATCTCTACAAAAAAAATACAAAAATTAGCCAGGCATGGTGATGCACACCTATAGTTCCAGCTACTTGGGAGGCTGAGGTGGTAGGATCACTTGAGCCTGGGAGGTGGAGGTTGCAGTGAGCCGAGATCATGGCACTGCACTCCAGCCTGGGTGACAGAGTGAGACCCTGCCTCAGAAAAAAAAAAAATATATCCCAATGAGCTTTTGTTTGTGTGAGCTATATTTGTCAATATTTACCATTGTAGAAACTAGACAAAAATTTTAAACGCAAGAATATAAAAGGACATATTCCACTGGCTGTCAGAACAATATCATCACACATCTTGTAGCATCTGGAAAACTATACCATCATAAGAATGACAAGGAAAAGGCAAATAACATCTTAATATTACTATGAAAATAGTTTTGACCTCATAAACCCCTAAAAACGTCTTGAAGACTCCCCAGGACCTTGGACCACATTTTAAGAACTGCTGCTTTACATAATGTCACATCAGCGAATTCATCTCTTCTTTTTTTAAAATAAGAGGCAGGGTTTCACTATGTTGTCCAGACTGGTCTCAAACTCCTGGTCTCAAGGAATCCTCCTATCTTGGCCTTCCAAAGTGCTGGAATCACAGGCATGCGGCACTGCGCCCGGCCTATCTCCTCTTTAGTCAGTCAGTGATCTGTGTATTAGTTTTATCGCTGTGTAAAAAATTGCCACACATATATTGGCTTAAAACAATACATTATCTCTGTAGGTTAGAAATCCAGGCAAAGAAGGTTTTCTGCTCAAGATCTCAAAAGGCTGAAATCAAGATGATGGCCAAGGCTGAGTTCTGATCTGCAACTCTGAATCCTTTTCAGATACCTTCAGATGGTTGTTGGCAGAATTCAGTTCCTTGCAGTTGTAGGATTTGTGGTGGCCTGCTTCCTATCTTTTAAGGACTCACATGACTGAGTCAGTGTAATCTCCCTTTTGATTAATTCAAGGTCAACTGATTAGGATCATAATTACGTCCCTTTTGCCATGTTAATGTAACATAATCAGAGGAATGACATGTCATGATATTCACAGATCCCACCCATACTAACGGATAGTAGATTATCCAGGGCATGTAAATCAGGGGGTGGAATATTAGGGGACATCTTTTTTTTTTTTCTTTAAGACGGAGTCTCACTCTGTCACCCAGGCTGGAGTGCTGTGGTGCAATCTCAACTCACTGCAACCTCTACCTCCCTGGTTCAAGCGATTCTCGTGCCTCAGCCGCCTGACTAGCTGGGATTTCAGGAGTGCACCACCAGCCCGGCTAACTTTTGTATTTTTAGCAGAGATGGGGTTTCACCATGTTGGCCGGGCTGGTCTCGAACTCCTGGGCTCAAGTGATCCGCCCACCTCGGCTTCCCAAAGTGCTGGAATTACAGGCGTCAGCCACCATGCCCGTTCTGGGGGCCATCTGAGACTTCTGCCAACCACAATCAGCTAGATGTTTTTTGTTTTGTTTTGAAAAAATAATAATAATAACCTTTCACTTGGGCCACCAAACTCCTACCTTAGTATCCAAGTTCTCTAATTTTTTTTTAATATGGGAAATCCACATCTCCCAAACTCTATCCCTTTTCTGGCAAGTTACTTGACCTTTCTGTAAAATAAGCATAATGTACCTGCGTTAGAGTTGTAGGGAGCACTAAACATTCAGATGATGTATGTACAGTGTTTAGCACAGAGCCTGCTAAATAGTAAGCCCTCAAGCCCTCAGTCACATTTGTCTCCATCAGTGGTAGCTCCCCTGGTGTGTTAAGGAGGCTCTTCTTTCTTTTTTTTTTTTTTTTTTTTTTTTGAGACAGAGTCTCGCTCTGTTGCCCAGGCTGAAGTGCAGTGGCGCGATCTCGGCTCACTGCAAGCTCCGCCTCCTGGGTTCACGCCATTGTCCTGCCTCAGCCTCCCGAGTAGCTGGGATTACAGGCGCCTGTCACCACGCCCGGCTAATTTTTTTTTTGTTTGTTTTTTTTGTATTTTTAGTAGAGACAGGGTTTCACTGTGTTAGCCAGGATGGTCTCCATCTCCTCACCTCGTGATCTGCCCGCCTCGGCCTCCCAAAGTGCTGGGATTACAGGCGTGAGCCACTGCGCCCGGCCAGGAGGCTCTTTTTAAACTAAGGGCAGCAACCCCCTAGGGTGGCTATAGTCCAAGAAAACCCAGAAAATACATGCTGCCAAGGATTTGGAGAAATTGGAGCCCTCCTACATTGCTGGTAGGAATGTAGAATGGTGCAGCAGCTGTGGAAAACAGTTCAGCAGTTTCACAAAAATCAAACATAGGGTTATCATATGACCCAGAAATTCTACCCATAGGTGTATACCCTGGAGAATTAAAAACATGTATTTACACAAAAACTTATATGTTCGCAGCAGCGTTATTCATAATAACCCGAAAGTAGAAACAACCCAAATGCTCTACTAATGAACAGATAAACAAAATGTGGTATATCCATATAGTGGAATATTACTCGATCACACAAAGGAATGAAGTACTAATACATGCTACAGTGTGGATGAACCTTGTAAACAGTAGGCTAAGTTACAGAAGCCAGCCACAAAAGACAACAAATGCATGATTCTATTCATATGAAATGTCCAGAGTAGGCAAGTCCATAGACAGAAAGTAGCTTAGTGGTTTCCAGGGGCAGTGAGAAGGGGAAATGGAGGGCAACTCCTAATGGGTATGAGGCTTCTTTTGGAGGTGATGAAAATGTTCTGGAATTCGACAGTGGTGATGGTTGTACATCTCTGTGAATATACTAAAAGCCACTGAATTGTATACTGGGTGAATTTTATGGTATCTGTAGACATTCCAATTGACAGTCACATCTTAGTATAGACTTTGAGTCATCTCACTGGAGGCACTAGACATGCAAGAGGAGAAGTCTCCAGATTATTCCAGCCCTGCCATTTGAGTCACTCCAGGCTTTCTGGTCTTCCCAGCTGAGGCTCAGACACCTTGGAAGAGAGAAAAGCTCTCCCTTCTGTGCCCTGTGATTTGCTGATCCACAGAGTTCATAGGCATGATTAAATGGTAGTAGTTTTCCACCACGAAGTTTTGGAATAATTTGTCACAAAGCAATAGGTAATTAGAAAAATAACCTTTCAGAAGGAGACAGTTTCTCCAAAGCTTGGGTACTTTCGCTTAATATTAAAAGAGGAAGAAATTTTTTGCCTGCCAGGCAAAAGGCAGAAGATGTATTTCTACACCATGGATAGGAAAATGATTTTTTTTCCTCCTTTCTCCTTGGCCTGCATGCAGCAGTGAAAAAGAAACCAATGGATTCTTTTAAATCTTTAACCATATGCAGATGAATAAGCACATGGTTGGACTTGATTCCTAATCTCTTTTCCTTTCCTGTATAACTGAGATTTTTTTCCACTCTAATAAACTTGAGCATTTAAACAGAAGTCATGTGTTACATATATGACGATTAGCAGCA